AACTCCTTTCCCACGTGCCCTTCAGAGTCCACGAAGTTGCTGCCAGATCCCAGCTTAAATCACGTTTCGCTTTCACAGATCTCCCTCCCGGGCAAGGTGGTGGGGTGGATAATGAAGTTTGGCACCTGGTATAAAGGGCCCCAGTAGGTTAGGATAGGAACTACCACTTCTCAGGTGTGTTTTCTTTTTCCGGAAGAGGGCAAGACCAGTAGAGAACTGACTCAGCGTCTCCGACACGAGGAGAGCTGCACGCAGACAAAACAGACCCGGGGGGTGAAAAGTGGAAGTAAACTGGTGTTTGTGGCACCACTGATTTACACCTTCTCTGACTTCTCCAATATTTTTTTCCCCAAGTGACTCAATCTTCTCACCCAAACCAGGCCAAATGAGGGGTTAGTTGTTCGACTTCTTCTCAGAGTGCCTCTCTTCTTCCTCACACTCTCCACGCCTCCTCTCCGCACCCGCCACTTCCCCCCCGACCCTTAAGTTAAGGGCTCATGCCCAACTAGATCCTAATGTCCACGACGAGCAGCTCCAGTCTAGGGGGGGTTGCCTAGAAGTAGGTCTGACGCCGAGCAATCTAATCTCCCACGTCTGATCTCTCAGGCTATTGTGCCTCGAGGGGAAGTCAGAACAGGTGAGGGCGGCTTGAGGGAACCAGTTCCGGGACAGGCAACGCACAGGGCGGCGAAAGTGAGGGTGCGGGGCAAGGAACGGAGGGAGGGACAAAGGCGCGATAAGAGGAACGAGGGCGCCCCCCGAGCGCCGCCTATCTCCTCAGGATCACCTTGCGCTGACCTAGTTACACCGAGAAGGAAGGAACCCCAGTAGACCAGGGAGGAAGGCGGGGCGGGATGTGGGCGGGGCCGCGGGTGGGGCGGGGCTTAGAGTGGGATCTTTATGGAGCTCGCCTGTGATTTGCAGATGGATTCGAGACGGAAGCGGGCTGGGAGGCGTCGGCGGCGGCAGCGCACGTGGTGACGTGCGAGGGGGTGCGGCGCGAGCGGTCGGCGGCGGCGGAGGCAGTGTCTCCCGGTCGCGCGTGGAGGTCGGTCGCTCAGAGCTGCTGGGCGCAGTTTCTCCGCCTGCTGCTTCGGCGCGGCTGTATCGGCGAGCGAGCGAGTTCCCGCGAGTTCTCGGTGGCGCTCCCCCTTCCTTTCAGTCTCCACGGACTGGCCCCTCGTCCTTCTACTTGACCGCTCCCGTCTTCCGCCGCCTTCTGGCGCTTTCCGTTGGGCCGATTCCCGCCCGCTTCCTCCTGCTTCCCATCGAAGCTCTAGAAATGAATGTTTCCATCTCTTCAGAGATGAACCAGGTAATACGCGCTGGTTCTACGAACGACAGATGAGGGAGACGGCGCGGCTAGAATCCGAGAAGAAGGGATGGCGCCGGCGGATGGGAAGAGGGTGGGAGGCGCGGAAGCGGTGTCCTCATCAGGGGAGGCAGCCCCAAGCGGCCGCCGCCGCCCTCTGGGACGTGAAGCCCGCGCCGCGCTGGGCCCGCGCTCCAGCGCTGCCATGGTTGCCAAGTTGCGTTGGCGGCCGAGAGCGGGCGCCGGTCGCCTCGGAGAGCGCGGAGGCTGGAGCCCCTTTGCTACACTGGCGCGGGTGAGGCAGGCTGGGAGGAACAAGAGTTTTTTGTTCGAAGGGTTTTGGGGGGCCTGGGTTAGGGCGCCGCGGGCGGGGATGACCCGCCGGAAGGAGGGCGCGGGACTCCCCGTTCTTGCTGTCAGGAACGGACGCCTCGCCTCGGGTTTGCCTGGGGTTTGGGATTCTCTTCTGGAAGAGCTCTCGAGACTCGGCTCGTGTGGGCGGGCAGCCAGCCCCGGGCCTGGAGTAGGGTGGCACGGAGTCCCCGATCGCCGTGGGCCGCGGGGTCCTTTGTTCCCGCTCCACGTTGCCCGCTTTTCTTGCCAAGCGCGGGGAGAAGGGGGCGGGAGGAGGGAGGGAGCGGCTGCCCTGACGTGTCGGTACTGAGTGACTGCGGGGCTGGCCAATCCGGGGCGGGGGTGTGCGGGTGCTGGGGGCCTCGCCTCGCAGCCTGCGGAGTGGGCGCCGGCCTGGCTGCGCGAGGAGGAAGGCCTGGGACGCTCTTTCTTTTTTATGAAAGAAATCAGTGGCAAGATTTGCTCTTTTTCCGTCCCTCCACGCTTTTGGTTAAGTGTCTCTGATTATAAGCTCTTGATGATAGGAAGGTATCAGGCTGAGGGTTGAACCTAGGGTAACTTGAACCACTACTTGAGAACTACATTTACTTTTTCCCCCAATAGGTAGTGGACATATCTATTGGTTTGAGACAGCTGACATTTCAAGGAGAAATCAGATGTCCAAAAGGGCGCATTTTTGTGATGGAGCGTGCAGTGATGGAGCGTTAGAACACCTTGGCATCAAGCTGTTCGTTGAGTGTGTCGTGGTCTTCTGTCTACTAATAGATGACAACTCTGGAAGCCTAGTACCACTCTTAACAGATGAATAAGTACAGCATGGACTAGACTGCCACAGGCCATGCTTTCTTTTAATAATTCTAGCACCAGTGATTGATTTAGGAAAAACAAAATACTGATGATTACTTTTAGGCTAAAGCCTGCTGACACTTCTGTCTTAAAGATACTGAAAGAGTAGTTGTATTTGTTAAGTCTGGACGTGAGGTAAACATGGACTTTAGAATTGAATTGAGACTAGTATCATTTAACGCCAGCTGGCAGGCTGCTTATCAAGCTTATAATTTGGTAGCCAGAGGTAAACGGAACTTGAGCCACTGACCAAAGAGAGCCCTGGAATGGTTTTCCTCTGTGTTTTCCTAATAGATGATATCTCTGGTTAACTAATAGATACTAATTTCTATAGCCATTGTCTTAATTTGTAGTTGATTTTCTAACTTTCCCCCCAAGACAAAACATTTCAGGTTTTAGTCTTAGTTTTAAATTAGTGTCTTTTTGGCTACTTGCTTTTGGAAGGTGGGATTTTTTCTTGCTTGAAGGATTTGTTAGATGGTAATTAAATGTAGTTTTGCAAATACGTTTTTAAATATAAATGTTTTCCTGTTAAGGAAGTATCTTAATTGATATTAAGATGAAGTAACACTAAGTAAGTCATTTCATCCACTTTTTAGCAGTGCGATTGTATAGTCAAATCCTGCAAGTAGGAATTATTAAAGGTTGGGGGTCTTCCCACCATGTCATGTGCATGTGCTAGTGTGTGTGTAGATTGAAGTATTGTGAGTAAGAGATTGATTTCTGGGTTTTTGTTAAAACAACAGAAAATACATACTTGTAAACTACAAGTTGTATATCTTGTAAATGTTTCTGAACCTATACTTAACATCATACTATTATATTTTTGTTATTAACATGCAGATACCTCAGCATTAGAACGTCTCAAACCAAATTCTTCCTTTCCTTCCTTCCCTTCTCCATGTAGCAAACTATAAACGACTTTGTGTTATGCTTTTTGGTAATTGATTTTAATAAGGATGCCACATATCTTAATTTTGATAATTGATGTTAATAAGGATGCCACATATCTAAGATAAAATATCTTAAGTCCTCACTGCCTTAAAGGAGCATGGGTGTACAGAATCTTAACTGCCCTGTTTCCATGCTTTACTCATTCCTCTAGACCATCCCCCACACTTCTGCTAGGATGCCCTATGCTTCCTTGTTTAAATCCTTCACCTACTTTCCATGCTTAGCATTGTTTAAACCTTGGAATTAGGCTCTCTTACTTCCTCGCCCACTATTACCATATGCATCCTGCAAATCTACAATCTATTGAAACTGAAATAGCTGCAGTTTCTGGAATATATTTGCTATCATACCTTTTTTCCTTTCTGCTTAAGCTATTTCACAGCTTGTTTTATCTTTCTGACTGGCCTGTGAAGTGTTCCAGGCTAGAGAACTGAGTTAACTTCTATTGTGTTATGATATGAGCATTCCATTTCAGTTTGTGCCTTCCATATGTTTGGTGCTACATATGTTTGTGTTGTAGTGAAAGAATTACAAAACTATGAGCATGGATAGAATGAATGAGTTCAGCGAGTTTTCATATACATGGATGGTGATGGTGGTTTTAGAGGTTACTTTGGAAAGCTGTAACTTCTGGTTTTAAAAAGATGTGTTGATTTACTTTGTATTATAAAGTCTTTCCTTTAAAAATGCAGCTGATGGCTACTTGGTGGGAGCTGACTGCCCTCAAACGATTGTCTTTTGTTTTATCTTGGTCTTACTGAAGGCCAGAGAAAAATTTTAGCAGAGGCCATATTGTGCCTACCTTTTTAACAACTCTTTGATAAGACCTGTTGAATTGTATTTCACTTAAGCTAATCTTTCCGGGCTGTGAACTTCTGGGTGTTATTAAAGCAGTTTAATTACTCATTTATGAGTCTTCGGTATCCCTTGCAGTGGCCATAGAAGTATGCTGAATTTATCTGAATATATTGTATTTGATCCTAGTTTTAATTTTAAATGTGTAAGAAAAGTGACCTAGGTGTAGATTTAGTTGAAAGTGTATTTTAAACACCAAACAATTCTACGTTTCATACTCTTATATGACTCTGGGATGTCTGGACTTTTGGTTTGGATTTTCAAAGAAAACAATTTTCCCCATTTTTTAATTCCACTAGTTATCGTGCTTGAGTTTTATAGACCAAATAAGATCTCCCGTCAATTTGGGGAGTAGTTTAAAACTCTTGATTTGCCCTAGCTCACTTTAATGAAAGTAAATAGGAACTTTCAAAAACATGGTTTTACAGACAGGAATTGATCTGATCCCCTCCAAACTTGAGGTGGGCGGGAAGTAGGTATATAGTGTATGAGGACAATAATTGAATAAAGTAAGTTTGCATTAACTTAAATGTCATCTAGATTTGGGCTGGCTTTTAAAATCAAGTAGCTTTGTACTCTGATCAGTAGATATTAAAGAGATGAGGTTCATATTATGACCTTGATGTACTAAAAATCAGGTACTGTCATGGAATTAGAGTAAAAACTAAATAAAAATCAAGCACTAAATACAGGATTCATTTTACTGCAAAACTCATAATAATATTGTACAAATTTGTCTGATGCAAATTGCCCCAAAAATTCTCCAGTGTTTTCTCCAAGGGCTGCAGTAATTTTAACCATTTTTTTCCAAAATAAATTTTAGGTAGATCATTCAATTTGTCAAATATAGTAAGTGGATACCATTTTTATTTTTTGTTAGATCAAGTTTACAAGTAAAAAGTGAGTAAAACTGGTCAAAGTTTAAAATAGTACCTTCATATTATAATGTTTTTGGCTTTTCAGAGGATGCATTTTAATATAACAATTTGCATGGGGACTCCTTCCTCTTATTTTAAGAGCAGCTTATGAAACTGAAGTTAGGAGTTGCCAACTATGCCTGTGAATTGACCATGCCAGTATAAATCATATATATATGAAAATTTTCTTAGTTTGAGCCAGGTCTTGGCTGAAAATGTTTGAAGGTTTCTTTAGGATAGTGTGTTCTCTCTGTGTAGAAAGAATTATGTATATTTGGAAAACATTTGTTAGAACTAGTTTCTTAGAGAAAAGCCAAATTAACTAACCTAGATAAAAGGTAGAGCAGAGGAAATCAATATTACCTAATGCTGTGATATAGTTTTGATGCAAGGGTAAGCATTCACAACAATCCCAACCCGAATTGGCATTATTGGGTTTCCTTGAAATGAAACCTGTTACAGAGAGACCTGTTAGGACACATGTTGAACTAAACATAGTAGGTTTGTTGAATTCGAACTGGACCAGCCTGCAGTGGAGTCCTGTGGTAAGTGATTATTCACTTTGACGTAATTGTTAGAATATCTAACTTAAATTTATCATTGTTATAGATTATGATGCATCATTATCACAGAAGAAATTCGTGTCTATAGCTTTTAAGGACTTGATTACATCATTTTCAAGCCTGATAGTTTTGGAATCACCATTAGAGCTTAAGACACACCTGCCTTCATTTCAACCACCTGTCTTCATACCCTGACGAAGTGCACCTTTTAACACTCCTTTGTCCTTGGATTACTTAAGAGTTCCCAGAAATACATTTGCCACCAACAGAGTAGGTAAGTGAATGTTCTCTGCCTAGTCCAGTATTTAAAATAACTCAGCTTTCTTTTCATCATCTAGCCAAATTTATAAGGAAAAATGATTCCCAATGGATATTTGATGTTTGAGGATGAAAATTTTATTGAGTCTTCTGTTGCCAAATTAAATGCCCTGAGGAAAAGTGGCCAGTTCTGTGATGTTCGACTTCAGGTATTTAAAACTTAATTCAAAATTTATAGAATATACTTATAATTATAATTCTTCATAATTTCAGGTCTGTGGCCATGAAATGTTAGCACACAGAGCAGTGCTAGCTTGCTGCAGTCCCTATTTATTTGAAATCTTTAATAGTGATAGTGATCCTCATGGAATTTCTCACGTTAAATTTGATGATCTCAATCCAGAAGCTGTTGAAGTCTTGTTGAATTATGCCTACACTGCTCAGTAAGTACATTTGAAGTAAACCATATAATTAGTTGGTATCATAAGTAACTTTTTTTTTAAATAGGTTGAAAGCAGATAAGGAATTGGTAAAAGATGTTTATTCTGCAGCAAAAAAGCTGAAGATGGATCGAGTAAAGCAGGTAGAGTATCAGAAGTAAATAAAATCATTTATAAGTGTTGGCACTCATATATTTCTTTTCCAAGGTTTGTGGTGATTATTTACTGTCTAGAATGGATGTTACCAGCTGCATCTCTTACCGAAATTTTGCAAGTTGTATGGGAGACTCCCGTTTGTTGAATAAGGTTGATGCTTATATTCAGGAGCATTTGTTACAAATTTCTGAAGAGGAGGAGTTTCTTAAGCTTCCAAGGCTAAAGGTAAGGAGTAAAGTCTATAAACAGATATATACCTGATCCATGTCATTGTTTTTCCCAATTCTAGTTGGAGGTAATGCTTGAAGATAATGTTTGCTTGCCCAGCAATGGCAAATTATATACAAAGGTAATCAACTGGGTGCAGCGTAGCATCTGGGAGAATGGAGACAGTCTGGAAGAGCTGATGGAAGAGGTTAGTTTTAAAGTAAATGGGATTCAACCATTAGCCACATGGGTGTTCTGTTGCTGTTTTGCAGGTTCAAACCTTGTACTACTCAGCTGATCACAAGCTGCTTGATGGGAACCTACTAGATGGACAGGCTGAGGTGTTTGGCAGTGATGATGACCACATTCAGTTTGTGCAGGTACACATTGCACAGTCTGAGGTAACCTCAGGTAGGTTTCTGTAGCTACCTTTTGATTTTGCAGAAAAAGCCACCACGTGAGAATGGCCATAAGCAGATAAGTAGCAGTTCAACTGGATGTCTCTCTTCTCCAAATGCTACAGTACAAAGCCCTAAGCATGAGTGGAAAATCGTTGCTTCAGAAAAGACTTCAAGTAAGTATATGACACTTGCCAGATTGTTTTCAACATCTTAAACATGGAACTCTTGTGCTTACAGATAACACTTACTTGTGCCTGGCTGTGCTGGATGGTATATTCTGTGTCATTTTTCTTCATGGGAGAAACAGCCCACAGAGCTCACCAACAAGTACTCCAAAACTAAGTAAGAGTTTAAGCTTTGAGATGCAACAAGATGAGCTAATCGAAAAGCCCATGTCTCCTATGCAGTACGCACGATCTGGTCTGGGAACAGCAGAGATGAATGGCAAACTCATAGCTGCAGGTAAGAACAGAAGCATTCAACTGGCTAAGCATACATAAATCTTTATGGTTTTATTTTTTACCAGGTGGCTATAACAGAGAGGAATGTCTTCGAACAGTCGAATGCTATAATCCACATACAGATCACTGGTCCTTTCTTGCTCCCATGAGAACACCAAGAGCCCGATTTCAAATGGCTGTACTCATGGTAAGCGCATTATGTTGCAGGAGCAACCCCTATTAGAAATTCTCATCTCTCACTTTTGGCATAGGGCCAGCTCTATGTGGTAGGTGGATCAAATGGCCACTCAGATGACCTGAGTTGTGGAGAGATGTATGATTCAAACATAGATGACTGGATTCCTGTTCCAGAATTGAGAACTAACCGTTGTAATGCAGGTAATAATAGTTTTCTCCTGAGATATCCAGTATCAATATGTAACTTTATTTTATACTTACATAGGAGTGTGTGCTCTGAATGGAAAGTTATACATCGTTGGTGGCTCTGATCCATATGGTCAAAAAGGACTGAAAAATTGTGATGTATTTGATCCTGTAACAAAGTTGTGGACAAGCTGTGCCCCTCTTAACATTCGTAAGTTGATTTTTTTTCCTTTTTTTTTTTAATAGCAATAATCTTGACTTGACTTTTCTTGTAGGGAGACACCAGTCTGCAGTCTGTGAGCTTGGTGGTTATTTGTACATAATCGGAGGTGCAGAATCTTGGAATTGTCTGAACACAGTAGAACGATACAATCCTGAAAATAATACCTGGACTTTAATTGCACCCATGAATGTGGCTAGGCGAGGAGCTGGAGTGGCTGTTCTTAATGGTGAGTGTTGGGATTTGGAGAGGTGAAGAGTATCTGGATTTACCCCATCTCATTTCTCTTTTAGGAAAACTGTTTGTATGTGGTGGCTTTGATGGTTCTCATGCCATCAGTTGTGTGGAAATGTATGATCCAACTAGAAATGAATGGAAGATGATGGGAAATATGACTTCACCAAGGAGCAATGCTGGGATTGCAACTGTAGGGAACACCATTTATGCAGTGGGAGGATTCGATGGCAATGAATTTCTGAATACGGTGGAAGTCTATAACCTTGAGTCAAATGAATGGAGCCCCTATACAAAGATTTTCCAGTTTTAACAAATTTAAGACCCTCTCAAACTAACAGGCTTAGTGATGTAATTATGGTTAGTAGAGGTACACTTGTGAATAAAGAGGGTGGGTGGGTATAGATGTTGCTAACAGCAACACAAAGCTTTTGCATATTGCATACTATTAAACATGCTGTACATACTTTTTGGGTTTATTTGGAAAGGAATGCAAAGATGAAGGTCTGTTTTGTGTACTTTTAAGACTTTGGTTATTTTACTTTTTGGAAAAGAATAAACCAAGAATTGATTGGGCACATCATTTCAAGAAGTCCCCTCTCCTCCACATTTGTTTTGCCAATTTGCACATTAAATGACTCTTCCCTCAAATGTGTACTATGGGGTAAAAGGGGTAGGGTTTAAAGATGTAGACAGTTGGGTTTTTTAAGGGCCCTTTTTCAATAACTGGAACACTCTATAACAAAGGATACTTATTTAAATAGATGACATTGACTATTTTTGTTTTTATTAAAAGGAAGCTTACATGCCTACCAATATTTAATCTTTTATGATTGCCTTTTTATAACTTTTTATATTCTCAGCAGAGTGCTTTACCAATTGAAGTAAAATGTGGCAGGCTGGAGTTATTGAAGCAGAGTGGCAGTCTTCAGTTTGCAGAGTAGGGGTCTGTCTTTTAAACTCTGAGTGCAAACTTCAGAGTTCTTGCCTTGGCTGCAGTTTTTTTCCTTCAAGAATGCAGTACTAACATTTATTTGAGTGGAGTTACTGAACAGTAACATAGCTGTGATTTTTGGTATTTGAAACACTGGTTTTAAATATTTTGACTTGTTGAGGGTATGTTTTATATAGCAAGACATTATATAGCAGTAAAAAATGGTGTTTTATCTTCTATATAATTCCTGTTTTTATTATTAACAAAACAGTCCTAAATAGCAGCCCTCAATTGTGAAAAAATTTACTTTAAACTACATTAGGTTGTGAATGCAGGTTTTATCAGAACTATGTTTTTGTTCAGTTTATCTGTTCATATGGATAAATATTGGTTGGGATGACTTGGTGTCTAATGTGTAGTGCTACACACCTAACTTATGGGGCCAAAATAGCATGTCCTAATGCTTGCTGCTGATTTAAACACATTAAAGGTACTTTGCAGGAAATCCTTGCACCATGGGATTAATATCCAATTGCTGCTTGTACACTCATTCATTACTAAAAGTTTTGAGAAATTTTTTTTTCCAGTAATGAGCTTAAGAAATTTGTGGAAAATAACTCACCTGGCATCTTACATCTGAAATAAGGAATGATATAAGGTTTTTTTTTCTCACAGAAGATGAAGCACACAGGAACCTAATGGGCCAACTGGGATGAGGTGACTATTCTGAGATGACTATTCAGTGGCTAACTTGGGTTAGGAAGAAAATAATTAGGTATTTTCTCCAAATGTTCACTGGTACTCTGCCACTTTATTTCTCTCATCTGTTACACAAAGAACCACCAGGAAAGCAAATCAGTTTGGTTGGTAACTCTGTAATTCCTAACTATCACTGGTTTGGTTCTGGACTAAAACTACATTGACAGATTGAATTTGCCTAATATGATGACTGTTTTTAATATGGATCTGTATGTGTTCTATTCAGCACAAGGAAATAAAATTTTAGTTGAGGATTCAGCACTAAAATCCTTGAGATCACTTCTCATTTCATAAGTGAC